AGCTTCCCAGTCAATATGGAACTAACATCCAACCACTCCTGCCCTCTGCTGACAGCCTCCAAGGCTCCTCACCCACCTGGAGTGAGAGCCAACGCCTCATACTGGCCTTCATGTCAGGTGGCTACACACCCTGGCCTGCCTCAGACCCTGGCACTCACGTCTATCCTAGTGCAATTACTAACAGCACCTCCTTTCACTATCTAGGGCCCCGACTGGATAATAAACTGCATGCTGTCCCCCACAACATGCACATGTCCAATCTGATCCTCATTCCTCTCCACGCTCTCTACTGCTGTCTCCTCCCTTGTACCACATTGTAAACACCTTCCTCCCCAACAGGCTGGGTTCCGTGCCTCTATATGGGACACGCTCTCCCCAGACAGTCTATGTCTCATTACTTATTTCCTTCAGCTGCTCAAATGTCACCCTATCTGCTCAATAAATAAAGCTACCCCACACCCACTCTCAGGAAAAACAGCCTGGTCACTCTCCATCTCCTGACCCTGCCACACCCCTTCTCAGAGCAGGTATCCCTACCTGGCAGCTGCATCTTCATTGTCACTCTTCTCACTAGAATATAAGCTCCTGAGCCCGAGCCTTTGTCTTTCTACTCACGGCTTCAACTCCAAGGCCTCGCACAGCTCCTCAAACATGGGGGTGCTCCATAAGTATCTGTTGAAAGAATGAATGAATGGCCAGGTTCAAGAAAAGTCACAAAATATGGAGTTCTGAAAGCTTAAAAACCTGTTACATCTAGTTACAATGCACGCAGAGGGCAGCTTGGATCAATGGAAACTAAATAAATGTTAGGAATCATTGTCAGGAGTTCACCTGCTGGTCTGAGGTTCAGAAAACATGGCATTTGGTTTGGACTGCATCACTTCCGCCTGTCTCAGGACTCCCCTGAACCTCAGTTTCTTAGTCTTTAGAATAGAATAATGTCTACAATTGTTTCCAGCACCAGAATTCTGGAATTCCACATGTTAGGCACCAGAAAGACAACAGCACAAGAGAGCAGAGAAAATAAACTGGGTCGCCAGAAGAATGAATACTTTACTGCCTTCCTGCCATCCCGCAGACCCCCAGCGTCACCCACCATCCCAAAAGGTACTTCCTCAACACAGGCCTGCTCTGGATGCTAAGTACAAAATAAATTATAACAATTTCTCAGGCATCTGCTGGATGATCAGTTCAAATGATACTTCATGGAAACCAACCAAGTGCTCAGAGACAGAAAGAGAGAGAAGAGATAACACCTGCATATCTACAAAGATAAAGCAGAAACTGAGAACTGTATGTATTACCTAATAAGAAGGATAGTAAATTTGTCACATTTCTTTCTTTTTTCTTTTTCCAGAGACTTGATCCTACATTTTATGCTGACACCTTAACTCTTTGTCAAAGGCTATTCCAATCTGTAATGGAAGGAATTCAGGGATGCCTTCCCTTTCTGTGTGCATTGTATAAAGATAGAATTGGAGATTCGCTGGCAGAAATACCCTCAGCTGCCTCTCTGGTCTTTTCCAGCAACTCCCAGAAGAGCCCTGATCTCAGGGCTCTTGTCTGCCCCAAGCCTGGGAAGCTTTGCTCAGGGAAAGAAGAACAGAGGGAACTGGGCTGCAACGGAGATGGTGTTAATTGGAGCAAAAGATTTTGCCTACTGGAAATAGTAGCTGTAAGCGAGATGAGATCCAAAGAACCCAGTGAAACTCTTCGGGCCTGCCTGCAGCCTGGCTCCTCCAGGGAAGACAAGACTGAACCCCCATTGAGGCAAGGCAAAAAAGGCTCAAAATGAATCAATTAACAGCACATATAAGATAATAAATGCCTGTATTTTTTTTTCTTCTGTCTCTGTGTGAATGTTAAAGCTTATT